TAAGCAGCCGCATCCCCCACCACCCACACCCGGACCACTATTCCCTACCTTCCCCTCTTCCAAACAGTGCGTGTGTGGCAGCCTGCGCCTCTCGCCTTCCCCCGTGGAACCTCACACGAAGCGCCCCCGGGGGTGTGATTAAAGAGGGAACCAGGTCCCGACGTTCTGTGAACAAACGCGCGCCCTTACTCTCAGTGGGGCTCCCGTCCGACCCCCACTCCTCTCCTAACTCACGTAAGGACCCGGCTGTGACCGGACAAACCGGGTCTGGGGTGCTTCCAGTCACTCTTCAAGTCACTCCCAAACTTCTCAGACTGCACCCGAGGCTCTGCGGCGCCGCCTCCCTCTCCCGGCCTGGTACAGAGAAGGGCTGGGTGCGCCAGGACAGTAGTACCGGGGTCTGCCAGCTCCGCAGAGGTCCCTCCAATCCCCCCTCCTCCTCTGCGCCCCCCCACCCATGCCCAGCAATCCCAGCAGCTCCAGCGCAAACCTAGCGACGCAGTTCCGGGTCTGGCGGGGCGCGGGCGCGGCTCGCAGGGCGGTGGGACCCCCAAGACCTCACGAGGATCCCCGGAGGGAGACGTGACTCCGGGGTCTTAGAGGGGTTTAGGTCGGATGGGTGACTTGCTTTGACGCCTGGCCTGGTCTGTGGGTGGCAGGTGATCGATGGCCTTGGACTTGGAGCCCAGACCCGACGGTGTCGAGAGGATCTGAGGAGAGTCTCCCCTCCCCATACCCTCTCCGCCTCCCACCCTCTCCCCAGCCCCATGGGACTTGTGAAGGCGGACTTGCTTTTTTCGCCGTCCACACAACCGCACTAGCCGGGCCTTCGGCACCGACGGAACATCTCTACCTGCGCCCCGGGAGCCCTCGCCGTCTCACCTCGCGCGCTGCCGTCCGCTGGAAGCACCTCCGCGCCTCCCCAGGCGCCAGACTCCATCCCGCCCCACTGCGCCCCGCCCCGTGGCTGAGCCGAGCCGGGCCGTGCCTTCCCCTCCTCACCCCCAGCCCCGCCCGTCCCGGCGCAGAGCTGCAGAGGCACCGGACGAGAGAGGGCTCCGCGGGCCCAGCTGGCAGCCAGGCCGGAGACAAGTTGCAGTCCCGGGCTCTGGTGACGCCGTGGCCGCAGGTCAGATTTGGGAGGGCTTTTCCCGGCCCGCGGGCCTGGGCGCTCCGGGGGAGGGAGCTCCAAGGGCAGGGTGGCGGGGGAGCCGCAGCTCCTCCACGTTATGGAAGAAAGGGGAATGCTAGCCCCCTGCGCCTCCGATCTTATCCTAAGGCTAAAACCGGTCCTGTTAGGGCCTGTCCTCTGCCCAATCAAGGTTTTGAGAGACTGGGTTCTTTGGGACCTGGGAATGTTGGGTGGCCTAGTTTGCCTGGGCCTGCGGGTTCTTCTCCTGGCACCAGCACAACATACCAGGGAGGGAGCTTTGGGCTTTAGGATCCAAGCTTTCCCCCTCAGCCCTCCCTTAGGACCAAGATGGCCTTGACCCATCTTCCTCCCACCTCAGGGCCACCAGGGTCACCACTCTAGGGCTTCAGGCTGGAAAAGCAGCCATGTGGGGCAAGAACAGGCAGGCCTGTGTTCTCTCTCTGGTTCTGCCGCTGGCTCTGCCTGGGGCTTCACTGCCCTGTCCTGGGCAACCTTCCTGTCAAGGTTGTTGAGAAGTTACTGCCCCATCGTTGTGTAAATCATTAAGGGCAACCCACCCACAAGGAGTGGTTATTAAGCATGTCCACCTTCCTCTTCAGGTCATCCCCACACAGCCTGGTCTGAAAGCCCATTTCATGCCCTTAGGGGCTGAGTGGTACATTAGCGTTGAGGCCCAGGATCCTGAAGACATGGTGGTGGCGGGGGAGGGGAATGACATCTTGGGATCAGGGAAGGACCGCTGTGGCTACTTCCGTATATCCAGCTTTACAGCTTCAACCATCCAGAGCCCAGCTCTTCATGCACTATTAAAGGCCAGCACCTGGACAGACTCTGTGAAATGCAGCAGGTGATACTGAGCTTTCCAGTTATGGCAGGGCCTAGGTTTTTTCATTTAATAGGAGATGGAGTAGGGATGAGGTCACTCCCTGGGTTCTCTCCTCTAGACAACCCATCCAGGAACCCTGATGTTTGGCTGGGGATGAGGCTTTCCCTGAGCTCCTTTCTTCCTCTATCCTAACCCCAATCTCCAGGTTGCCTTCAGGAGGTCTTCGCCGGCTTTAGGTACTCCTTACTCGCACTCAGGAGTCCCAGCCTGAGTCCTCTGCTGCCTCTGTTTCCCTGTTGACTCTGGGTGGAGAGAGAGAGAGCAGGAAGCTTGCACTAAATACATGAGCACCTGGTAGTGCATCCCTTCTGGATCCAACCAGAGGAGACAAGCTCCCGCCTACCCTCTCTATATCACATTTGCCCAACACCTGTCACTTGCTTTGAATTAAACCTCCTTCTCACATTTGATTCTGGCAACCATGCTTAGAAGTAAACAGTTCAGGCATATTTGCTCCCATAGCTGGAAGAGGAAAACAAGGATCAGATTGGAGAAGTGATTTATCTAAGATCCCACAGTGGACTGGGAGCAGCACTGAGACCTCAGCCTAGTCTCCTGATCCCCAAGCAGGGCCCTGCCTAAGGAACACACTCTGCAGAGTGCTGGGCCAAAGCAGGGTTTTCCAACTAATCTTAGAAGGTAAAGTCCATGAAGGTATGTACCAGGGATTTCTGTTTGTTTTGTTCGTCACTTAATCTCCAGTGTCTATGTCAGTGGCTGGTATGTAGTGGTGCTCATGAAGTATTTGCCGAATCAATTAAAGAATTTTCGGAAAGAGTGAGTCTCTTGAACTTTGCTACCTACTGTGACCTTGGCCCAGCCCCAGGCCTTGATTCACAGAGGCCTGCAGAGTCTTTCACCTGATTCTTCTGAGTAGCTGGGGCTCATTCTTTGCCTGTCTTTTTCTAGGGTCTCCATTTTGGGACATTCTAATCCCTGAGCCCCTATTATTTTCATCATGGGCTTCTGCCTGGCTCTAGCATGGACACTTCTGGTTGGGGCATGGACCCCTCTGGGTGAGTACAGATTGGAGGAGAAGCATGGTTAGCCCAGCTGCCCCTTCCCTCCATTCTCACACAGGAGCTCAGAACCCCATTTCGTGGGAGGTGCAGCGATTTGATGGGTGGTACAACAACCTCATGGAGCACAGATGGGGCAGCAAAGGTAAGTGAGAGCCAAGTGGGGATAGAACCCCAATTCATCCTTATCCTTACCCCTCCTACCCCAGGCTCCCGGCTGCAGCGCCTGGTCCCAGCCAGCTATGCAGATGGCGTGTACCAGCCCTTGGGAGAACCCCACCTGCCCAACCCCCGAGACCTTAGCAACACCATCTCAAGGGGCCCTGCAGGGCTGGCCTCCCTGAGAAACCGCACAGTGTTGGGGGTCTTCTTTGGTGAGAACTTCAACCTCTGGGGAAGGAAGCCGTGCCCTAGCACCCCCTCCTGCACTGCCCGCAGGCTATCACGTGCTTTCAGACCTGGTGAGCGTGGAAACTCCCGGCTGCCCCGCCGAGTTCCTCAACATTCGCATCCCGCCCGGAGACCCCATGTTCGACCCCGACCAGCGCGGGGACGTGGTGCTGCCCTTCCAGAGAAGCCGCTGGGACCCCGAGACCGGACGGAGTCCCAGCAATCCCCGGGACCCGGTGAGGCGGGGAAGGCGGCGGGAAGGGACCGCCGACCCGGGCTCACCCGCCGCGTGCCCCGCAGGCCAACCAGGTGACGGGCTGGCTGGACGGCAGCGCCATCTATGGTTCCTCGCATTCCTGGAGCGACGCGCTGCGGAGCTTCTCCAGGGGACAGCTGGCGTCGGGGCCCGACCCCGCTTTTCCCCGAGACTCGCAGAACCCCCTGCTCATGTGGGCGGCGCCCGACCCCGCCACCGGGCAGAACGGGCCCCGGGGGCTGTACGGTGAGGCCACAGGGGCGGGACGGGGCCGGCTGTCTCCTCCCCTGCGCCCCCACGTCGGATGCAGCCTTCGGGGCAGAGAGAGGGAACCGGGAACCCTTCCTGCAGGCGCTGGGCCTGCTCTGGTTCCGCTACCACAACCTGTGGGCGCAGAGGCTGGCCCGCCAGCACCCAGACTGGGAGGACGAGGAGCTGTTCCAGCACGCACGCAAGAGGGTCATCGCCACCTACCAGGTCAGCCGTCCGCGCCCCGCGACGTCCTCCCTCGTGCCTCCCCTCGCCCCTCTCTGCCCCTCAGAACATCGCTGTGTATGAGTGGCTGCCCAGCTTCCTGCAGAAAACACTCCCGGAGTATACAGGTGAGGGAGCGGGGAAGGAGGATGGGAGGGCTTTCTTCTGTCCTCTCTTCTCCTATTTCCCCAGGATACCGGCCATTTCTGGACCCCAGCATCTCCTCAGAGTTCGTGGCGGCCTCTGAGCAGTTCCTGTCCACCATGGTGCCCCCTGGCGTCTACATGAGGTGAGGGAGGGGCTCAAAGGTGTGTGTGCTGGCAATCACCATCTCCCTGCTCCTTGCATTTCAGAAATGCCAGCTGCCACTTCCAGGGGGTCATCAATCGGAACTCAAGTGTCTCCAGAGCTCTCCGGGTCTGCAACAGCTACTGGAGCCGTGAGGTCCGAGCTGGGGGCCACATATGTGGTGGATGACCCCTTTCCTCCCCACCCCCAACCTATAAAGCACCCAAGCCTACAAAGTGCTGAAGATGTGGATGCACTGCTGCTGGGCATGGCCTCCCAGATCGCAGAGCGAGAGGACCATGTGTTGGTTGAAGATGTGCGGGGTGAGTCTGAGGCTGTCCCTGCAGGTTGTGAACTCCCTCAGACTGTCTGGTATCTTGTCTCCAGATTTCTGGCCTGGGCCACTGAAGTTTTCCCGCACAGACCACCTGGCCAGCTGCCTGCAGCGGGGCCGGGATCTGGGCCTGCCCTCTTACACCAAGGCCAGGGCAGCACTGGGCTTGTCTCCCATTACCCGCTGGCAGGACATCAACCCTGCACTCTCCCGGAGCAATGACACTGTGAGGAGGGGTCAGGACCCAGAGGGTAGGGCTTTCTCTTACTTCTGCCCCTTCTTGGTTCCAGGTACTGGAGGCCACAGCTGCCCTGTACAACCAGGACTTATCCTGGCTAGAGCTGCTCCCTGGGGGACTCCTGGAGAGCCACCGGGACCCTGGACCTCTGTTCAGCACCATCGTCCTTGAACAATTTGTGCGGCTACGGGATGGTGACCGCTACTGGTTTGAGAACACCAGGAATGGGTAAGGCGTGCTGGGCCTCCGCCTCAGGCTCTCATCCCAGTGACTTCTACTTACTCCAACTTAGGCTGTTCTCCAAGAAGGAGATTGAAGAAATCCGAAATACCACCCTGCAGGACGTGCTGGTCGCTGTTATCAACATTGACCCCAGTGCTCTGCAGCCCAATGTCTTTGTCTGGCATAAAGGTGAGTGGCCAAGGGGTGGCTGGAGGAGTGGTACCCAGGACGCTGGCTTCCTCTGCCTTCCCAGGAGACCCCTGTCCGCAGCCGAGACAGCTCAGCACTGAAGGCCTGCCAGCGTGTGCTCCCTCTGTTGTTCGTGACTATTTTGAGGGCAGTGGATTTGGCTTCGGGGTCACCATCGGGACCCTCTGTTGCTTCCCTTTGGGTAAAATCATGGACAGAGTGGGGTGGGGTGAGGTCTCCCTGAACCTCTGCCTCTGCCCTCCCAGTGAGCCTGCTCAGTGCCTGGATTGTTGCCCGGCTCCGGATGAGAAATTTCAAGAGGCTCCAGGGCCAGGACCGCCAGAGCATCGTGTCTGAGAAGCTCGTGGGAGGCATGGAAGGTAGGTCTAGGGCTGGCCAGGGTGGTGGTAGGCAGCTGACGAAGCCCTGTCTCTCTCCCCCTAGCTTTGGAATGGCAAGGCCACAAGGAGCCCTGCCGGCCCGTGCTTGTGTACCTGCAGCCCGGGCAGATCCGTGTGGTAGATGGCAGGCTCACCGTGCTCCGCACCATCCAGCTGCAGCCTCCACAGAAGGTCAACTTCGTCCTGTCCAGCAACCGTGGACGCCGCACTCTGCTGCTCAAGATCCCCAAGGAGTATGACCTGGTATGGCTCAGCTGGCATCTGGCTCCTTGTCCAATGGTTGCTTTTGCTCGGGCTGCCCCCTTAGGTGCTGCTGTTTAACTTGGAGGAAGAGCGGCAGGCGCTGGTGGAAAATCTCCGGGGAGCTCTGAAGGAGAGCGGGTTGAGCATCCAGGAGTGGGAGCTGCGGGAGCAGGAGCTGATGAGAGCAGCTGTGACACGGGAGCAGCGGAGGCACCTCCTGGAGACCTTTTTCAGGCACCTTTTCTCCCAGGTGTGTACATGGGACCAGATCAATCCTTATGCCTCTCCCTCCCTCTGCTTCTGCCCAAGTGCAGGTGCTGGACATCAACCAGGCCGACGCAGGGACCCTGCCCCTGGACTCCTCCCAGAAGGTGCGGGAGGCCCTGACCTGTGAGCTGAGCAGGGCCGAGTTTGCCGAGTCCCTGGGCCTCAAGCCCCAGGACATGTTTGTGGAGTCCATGTTCTCTCTGGCTGACAAGGATGGCAATGGCTACCTGTCCTTCCGAGAGTTCCTGGACATCCTGGTGGTCTTCATGAAAGGTGAGGGAGGAGGGAATGATAGGAGAGGCTGGGGGCTCTCCTTATGGAGTCCTCCCTCTCCCAGGCTCTCCTGAGGAAAAGTCTCGCCTTATGTTCCGCATGTACGACTTTGATGGGAATGGCCTCATTTCCAAGGATGAGTTCATCAGGATGCTGAGGTTTGTTCTCTGGGACAGCCAGGAGAATGGGCAGGGCCGGATGGTTCCTCTCCCCCAACCCCAGATCCTTCATCGAGATCTCCAACAACTGCCTGTCCAAGGCCCAGCTGGCTGAGGTGGTGGAGTCCATGTTCCGGGAGTCGGGATTCCAGGACAAGGAGGAACTGACATGGGAAGATTTTCACTTCATGCTGCGGGACCACAATAGCGAGCTCCGCTTCACGCAGCTCTGTGTCAAAGGTGGGGCAGCCTGGTAGGCAGCACTGACTCATGAGCTGCTCCCTAGCCTGGCTCTGCTTTGCAGGGGTGGAGGTGCCTGAAGTCATCAAGGACCTCTGCCGGCGAGCCTCCTACATCAGCCAGGATATGATCTGGTGAGCACCCATCTGGGAATGTCGGGGGGAGGCAGCATCCTATCTCTTACCATTCTTGTCTTAGTCCCTCTCCCAGAGTGAGTGCCCGCTGTTCCCGCAGCGACATTGAGACTGAGTTGACACCTCAGAGACTGCAGTGCCCCATGGACACAGACCCTCCCCAGGAGATTCGGCGGAGGTTTGGCAAGAAGTATGTCTGCTCTTCCCCTTAAGCCCAGGCAGGGTGCCAAAGGCTAAGGCTTCCTGTCTCCCAGGGTAACGTCATTCCAGCCCTTGCTGTTCACTGAGGCGCACCGAGAGAAGTTCCAACGCAGCTGTCTCCACCAGACGGTGCAACAGTTCAAGCGCTTCATTGAGAACTACCGGCGCCACATCGGCTGCGTGGCCGTGTTCTACGCCATCGCTGGGGGGCTTTTCCTGGAGAGGGCCTACTGTGAGTGACTTTACTTACCACGAGCCCTGTCCCCCTCGCTTGCCTGCCTGGGCCCCCTCCACAGACTACGCCTTTGCCGCACATCACACGGGCATCACAGACACCACCCGCGTGGGAATCATCCTGTCGCGGGGCACAGCAGCCAGCATCTCTTTCATGTTCTCCTACATCTTGCTCACCATGTGCCGCAACCTCATCACCTTCCTGCGAGAAACCTTCCTCAACCGCTACGTGCCCTTCGACGCCGCCGTGGACTTCCATCGCCTCATTGCCTCCACCGCCATCGTCCTCACAGGCAGGGCCTGGGTGTCCCTGGGAGGCTCTCCACCAAGCTCACCACTTGGTCTGCTCTTCCTTAGTCTTACACAGTGTGGGCCATGTGGTGAATGTGTACCTGTTCTCCATCAGCCCCCTCAGCGTCCTCTCTTGCCTCTTTCCTGGCCTCTTCCATGATGATGGGTGAGTAAGTGCGAATGTGTGTGTGTGTGTGTCAAGGTGTCTCTTTGCTGTCCCTTCCACACAGGTCTGAGCTCCCCCAGAAGTATTACTGGTGGTTCTTCCAGACCGTACCAGGTGAGAACCCTCCTTGATCCATGAATTTCTGGCTTCTGCCTTCCACCCTATATTCATTTTGCAGGCCTCACGGGGGTTGTGCTGCTCCTGATCCTGGCCATCATGTATGTCTTTGCCTCCCACCACTTCCGCCGCCGCAGTTTCCGGGGCTTCTGGCTGACCCACCACCTCTACATCCTGCTCTATGTCCTGGTGAGGGCTTTTGGCTGTGAGCCAGGCCAGGATAGGTCTGAGCAGAGCTCTTTCCTCCATCTAGCTCATCATCCATGGTAGCTTTGCCCTGATCCAGCTGCCCCGTTTCCACATCTTCTTCCTGGTCCCAGCAATCATCTATGGGGGCGACAAGCTGGTGAGCCTGAGCCGGAAGAAGGTGGAGATCAGCGTGGTGAAGGCGGAGCTGCTGCCCTCAGGTACCAGCCTGGCAGGAGATCAGCTTGGTGACGCAGCAGCTTCTCACCCACCATCCCTCCCCAGGAGTGACCCACCTGCGGTTCCAGCGGCCCCAGGGCTTTGAGTACAAGTCAGGGCAGTGGGTGCGGATCGCTTGCCTGGCTCTGGGGACCACCGAGTACCACCCCTTCACACTGACCTCTGCGCCCCATGAGGACACGCTTAGCCTGCACATCCGGGCAGCAGGGCCCTGGACCACTCGCCTCAGGGAGATCTACTCAGCCCCGACGGGTGACAGATGTGCCAGATACCCAAAGGTACCAGACCCTGGCCAGACATGCCACATGCGAGCTTAACTGAAACCCACGCCCCTCCCTACAGCTGTACCTTGATGGACCATTTGGAGAGGGCCACCAGGAGTGGCATAAGTTTGAGGTGTCAGTGTTAGTGGGAGGGGGCATTGGGGTCACCCCTTTTGCCTCCATCCTCAAAGACCTGGTCTTCAAGTCATCCGTCAGCTGCCAAGTGTTCTGTAAGAAGGTGAGTACTGCCCCCACTTCCCACCAACCCATATGGGTCCTGAACTCCAGCCCTGTGTCCCCAGATCTACTTCATCTGGGTGACGCGGACCCAGCGTCAGTTTGAGTGGCTGGCTGACATCATCCGAGAGGTGGAGGAGAATGACCACCAGGACCTGGTGTCTGTGCACATCTACATCACCCAGCTGGCTGAGAAGTTCGACCTCAGGACCACTATGCTGGTATGTCAGGGCCCACCAGGAGGGTATGCGGGGCTGAACTTTGTTCCACCCTTCCCTACCATAGTACATCTGTGAGCGGCACTTCCAGAAGGTTCTGAACCGGAGTCTATTCACAGGCCTGCGCTCCATCACCCACTTTGGCCGTCCCCCCTTTGAGCCCTTCTTCAACTCCCTGCAGGAGGTCCACCCCCAGGTCAGTCCAACCCATAACCAGGTTCTCTTCCTGAGTTAGCCTCCACTTATTCCTCCTGCAACAGGTCCGGAAGATCGGGGTGTTTAGCTGTGGCCCCCCTGGCATGACCAAGAATGTGGAAAAGGCCTGTCAGCTCATCAACAGGCAGGACCGGACTCACTTCTCCCACCATTATGAGAACTTCTAGGCCCCTGCCCGGGGGTTCTGCCCACTGCCCAGTTGAGCAGAGGTTTGAGCCCACACCTCACCTCTGTTCTTCCTATTTCTGGCTGCCTCAGCCTTCTCTGATTTCCCACCTCCCAACCTTGTTCCAGGTGGCCATAGTCAGTCACCATGTGTGGGCTCAGGGACCCCCAGGACCAGGATGTGTCTCAGCCTGGAGAAATGGTGGGGGGGCAGTGTCTAGGGACTAGAGTGAGAAGTAGGGGAGCTACTGATTTGGGGCAAAGTGAAACCTCTGCTTCCAGACTTCAGAAACAAATCTCAGAAGACAAGCTGACCTGACAAGTACTATGTGTGTGCATGTCTGTATGTGTGTTGGGGCGGTGAGTGTAAGGATGCAGTGGGAGCATGGATGCTGGCATCTTAGAACCCTCCCTACTCCCATACCTCCTCCTCTTCTGGGCTCCCCACTGTCAGACGGGCTGGCAAATGCCTTGCAGGAGGTAGAGGCTGGACCCATGGCAAGCCATTTACAGAAACCCACTCGGCACCCCAGTCTAACACCACAACTAATTTCACCCAAGGTTTTAAGCACGTTCTTTCATCAGACCCTGGCCCAATACCTATGTATGCAATGCTCCTCAGCCCTCTTCTCCCTGCTCCAGTAGTCTCCCTTCCAAATAAATCACTTTTCTGCCTTCAGGGTTTCTTTATTCTGCCCTAGGACCGG